AATTCACAACCAGGGCCCAATCCTAGTTTCGATTCACTCACTGACACCCTGGTTGCTAATTACAAGTCTGAAATCCATCAAGGTAGTTAACATCTCTAAACATCAAAGCAATAGCGGTTTTAGGCCCTAAGAAAGTGCAGCCCGGAGAAGTATTAATGCAAAATGTGCTACGGCTGTTATTTAAATTCTATTCAAATCGAATGTGGCTTGCCTATTTATAATCTGACTTATAATTCTGGACAACCAAGCTACGTTGGGCTGTGTTCCTCGGCTGCCACAAATCATCGTCACAGGCTGAAAGCTCAACTGCTTCGTGCTCTTTATTTTTTCATGCCTATGCCAACGTTGCCGATGTGGTAAAGCTGTCATCACGCCGCCAGAAGGGCGGCCTTCTTTGGCACGAGCAGCCTAAGAGGTTTCCGGCTGCTGCGGCTTGAGCTCCGATTTGATCAGACGCCACGAAAGGGATTTAGATCGTGGCCATTTTTCAACTAAGTGCGTCTGCCGAATTTAATAGCAAACCAAAAGCCACATTTTCTAATCTCCAGTTAGGCGTCCAAGAGGAAAAGTGGCGCTTGCTGGCTGAGGGAGCAGCGTGTCTGCAATTACAGCCACGTCTTGCCTCCTGGTCTTTTCCTCAGTGTGGGATTGTCTTTTTGTTTTTTGCCTGGTCTGAGCCGGCCCCACAGAAAGAACAGACCAGACGAGCTTACTGAGGTAAAACGCAGGGGCGGCGGTGAGGTCTAGGGGGTCTACTCAGAACGAGGCAGAGACACCAGCGAAAAGCGCCGTATGGCGAAGCTAACTCAGGCCTGACAAAACACCCACCCTACTCTACCGCCTCTCCGGCCAAGGCTGACGCTACGGGCCAGAGGGCGGAGCCGTCACATCTTCCCGCGAGACCAGCCACGCGACTTCCCAGAAGGCCGCAGGCAACATCTTAATAGCAGCCAGGAAGCCGGACCGGAGCGGAAGGGTGGGCGGGGCTTGCCCGCATATTTAGCGGCACCCGAGGCCACGCCCCAGATCGGAAGTGACGGAGACGTGCTAGCGCGTCGAAGGTAGCTCTATGGTTTTCCTCGCGTTCTTGAGTCGGGAAATGGCCGCTGTGTGGTTGCAACGGAGATAAATTCCCGGAACCGCGATTCGGCGTGTCAGGTAGGCCTCGCAATGTATTCAAGTTACTCCAGAATCACAATAATGGTTTTTTTGTCTTTGCTAGGAATTCGAATTTAGAGTTTAATTTCTCAGAGCATTCTCTCCAGGAAGAATTTTTACAGTATCTCAAAGACTTCACTTGACTTCTTGATCCTGCATAAAACCAAGGTAAAAGAGCATTCATTTTTCTAGTTTTCACTTTTAACCTTTTTTTGCCCTATCATTTGATTAGGAGAAAAGAAATGGGTCGCTCCAATTCTAGATCACATTCTTCAAGGTCAAAGTCTAGATCACAGTCTAGTTCTCGATCAAGATCAAGATCTCATTCTAGAAAGAAGCGATACAGGTGATTTAATGTGCTTTAAATTTTTAAAATAATTTTCTTGCATTGATATTTATTTCATTTTTAGTTCTAGGTCTCGTTCCAGAACATATTCAAGGTCTCGTAGTAGAGATCGTATGTATTCTAGAGATTATCGTCGCGATTACAGAAATAATAGAGGAATGAGACGACCTTATGGGTACAGAGGAAGGGGTAGAGGGTATTATCAAGGAGGAGGAGGTAGATATCATCGAGGTGGTTATAGACCTGTCTGGAATAGAAGGCACTCTAGGAGTCCTAGACGAGGTCGTTCACGTTCCAGGAGTCCAAAAAGAAGATCCGTTTCTTCTCAAAGATCCAGAAGCAGATCTCGCCGGTCATATAGATCTTCTAGGTCTCCAAGATCATCCTCTTCTCGTTCTTCATCCCCATATAGCAAATCTCCTGTTTCTAAAAGACGAGGGTCTCAGGAAAAACAAACCAAAAAAGCTGAAGGGGAACCCCAAGAAGAGAGTCCGTTGAAAAGTAAATCACAGGAGGAACCGAAAGATACATTTGAACATGACCCATCTGAGTCTATCGATGAATTTAATAAGTCATCAGCCACATCCGGTGATATTTGGCCTGGCCTTTCAGCTTATGATAATAGTCCTAGATCACCCCATAGTCCTTCACCTATTGCTACACCACCTAGTCAGAGTTCATCTTGCTCTGATGCTCCCATGCTCAGTACAGTTCACTCTGCAAAAAATACTCCTTCTCAGCATTCACATTCCATTCAGCATAGTCCTGAAAGGTCTGGGTCTGGTTCTGTTGGAAATGGATCTAGTCGATACAGTCCTTCTCAGAATAGTCCAATTCATCACATCCCTTCACGAAGAAGTCCTGCAAAGACAATCGCACCACAGAATGCTCCAAGAGATGAGTCTAGGGGCCGTTCCTCGTTTTATCCTGATGGTGGAGATCAGGAAACTGCAAAGACTGGGAAGTTCTTAAAAAGGTAAAAACTAAAATACAGAATCTAGATTATAAGAGTTACTATCCTCTTCTTTGCTTATTCGCAGGTTCACAGATGAAGAGTCTAGAGTATTCCTGCTTGATAGGGGTAATACCAGGGATAAAGAGGCTTCAAAAGAGAAAGGATCAGAGAAAGGGAGGGCAGAGGGAGAATGGGAAGATCAGGAAGCTCTAGATTACTTCAGTGATAAAGAGTCTGGAAAACAAAAGTTTAATGATTCAGAAGGGGATGACACAGAGGAGACAGAGGATTATAGACAGTTCAGGAAGTCAGTCCTCGCAGATCAGGGTAAAAGTTTTGCTACTGCATCTCACCGGAATACTGAGGAGGAAGGACTCAAGTACAAGTCCAAAGTTTCACTGAAAGGCAATAGAGAAAGTGATGGATTTAGAGAAGAAAAAAATTATAAACTTAAAGAGACTGGATATGTAGTGGAAAGGCCTAGCACTACAAAAGATAAGCACAAAGAAGAAGACAAAAATTCTGAAAGAATAACAGTAAAGAAAGAAACTCAGTCACCTGAGCAGGTAAAGTCTGAAAAGCTCAAAGACCTCTTTGATTACAGTCCCCCTCTACACAAGAATCTGGATGCACGAGAAAAGTCTACCTTCAGAGAGGAAAGCCCACTTAGGATCAAAATGATAGCGAGTGATTCTCACCGTCCTGAAGTCAAACTCAAAATGGCACCTGTTCCTCTTGATGATTCTAACAGGTAATTCCATATTGATGCCCAGTAAATAATCTTTGTGTGTGTGTGTGTTATCAATATGTTCCAGACCTGCTTCCTTGACTAAAGACAGGCTGCTTGCTAGTACACTTGTCCATTCTGTCAAGAAGGAGCAAGAATTCCGATCCATCTTTGACCACATTAAGTTGCCACAGGCCAGCAAAAGCACTTCAGAGTCATTTATTCAACACATTGTGTCCTTGGTTCATCATGTTAAAGGTATGCTTAGTATGTTTAGTATCGTGAATTAACTAATCGGACAGTATTTCTTCTAAATCAACAGAGCAATACTTCAAGTCAGCTGCAATGACCCTAAACGAGCGGTTCACTTCGTATCAGAAAGCCACTGAAGAACATAGTACTCGGCAAAAGAGCCCTGAAATACACAGGTATGTATCCTGCTGAACTGGCATATAAAAACATGACTAAAAATATATTTTATTTTACATTAAGGAGAATTGACATCTCACCAAGTACCCTGAGGAAGCATACCCGTTTAGCAGGGGAAGAGAGAGTTTTTAAAGAAGAAAATCAAAAGGTATGTTTTTGAATGTAATTTTTTTTCGTGTTTGAAATCTGTATTTTATATCTGTCTTTTATAGGGAGATAAAAAATTAAGGTGTGACTCTGCTGACCTTCGGCATGACATTGATCGCCGTAGAAAAGAAAGAAGTAAAGAACGGGGAGATTCCAAGGGCTCCAGGGAATCCAGTGGATCAAGAAAGCAGGAAAAAACTCCAAAAGATTACAAGGAATACAAATCTTACAAAGATGACAGGTAATTGTTCAAACTGACTAAGATAGGTTTTAGTATCACATTTTTTGTTTTCTTTATTTTGCAGTAAACATAAAAGAGAGCAAGATCATTCTCGATCTTCATCCTCTTCAGCATCACCTTCTTCTCCCAGTTCTCGAGAAGAAAAGGAGAGTAAGAAGGAAAGAGAAGAAGAATTTAAAACTCACCATGAAATGAAAGAATACTCAGGCTTTGCAGGAGTTAGCCGACCACGAGGAACCTTTGTAAGTGAAAAAATTATCTTTGATTGTTTGGTCATCACTAAACAACTTTGTTAATGTTAATCAGTTTCGAATTAGAGGCAGAGGAAGAGCCAGAGGAGTTTTTGCTGGGACAAATACTGGTCCAAACAACTCAAATACTACTTTTCAAAAGAGACCGAAGGAAGAGGAATGGGATCCAGAATATACCCCAAAGAGCAAGAAGTACTTCTTGGTGGGTGTTAGACATCTGTGTTTATTTGGTTTTTCATTGACAATTGTTTTTAACCTTTCTGTAGCATGACGACAGAGATGATGGTGTGGATTATTGGGCCAAAAGAGGAAGAGGTCGTGGTACTTTTCAACGTGGCAGAGGGCGCTTTAACTTCAAAAAATCAGGTAGCAGTCCTAAATGGACTCATGACAAATACCAAGGGGATGGGATTGTTGAAGATGAAGAAGAGACCATGGAAAATAATGAAGAAAAGAAGGACAGACGCAAGGAAGAAAAGGTATAAAATTTCAACTTGTGATTCTGACAGATTGTTAATCTTTAATTTTTTCTCTCTCTTTTAGGAATAATAAATATGAAGTAAGATTACAACAGAGCAGAACTTGCACCCACCATTTTTTTTACCTGATTTTTGTTTTCAAATAAGAATGTAAGCATTTTACTTAAATTTTACTGTTTGCAAGTAGTCTATAGAAATTTTGTTTTAAGTCTTCAAATATCTTGAGAAATAGTAGACTGTATGTTGAAAATTGTACTGAAATAAAGTAGAAAATTGTTACGTACCATATTTGTAACTATCAACTTTTAAAACTTTTAACGTTTTTGTTACATGCATTGTAATTCTGCTTTGTCTATAAGATATGGTCAAGTACAGCTCTGTGAAAGTTCTGATTCTCTTCCTTCCCTGTTTGTCAATGTTTTATTCTGAAGTAAACGTTAGCTCTACATATAAATCCTGGAACAGAAATTGTTTATAGAGACTACACTAATTATTTTAACTGTATACATCTGTTTAATTTGAACACACTACATCGTAGGGTGACTGATTTTTGAAGTATACCACAGACAAAAAGTTGTTACTATGGTAAACTAAGCTAGTTTAACACTTGAGCAAATGCTTAAGAAGGAATTAAAAAAAAAAAGCTTTGCCAATAGCTAAAAAGTACAAGCTATTAAAAATCAGATTGAAAAGTTTTGAGAAAATGTTATTTTTACTGAAAGCAAGCAGTGGCCTATAAAGAACATTCTTAGGAGCCTTTTCTATTTGCGTTCAAAACTGTGTGTTCTCTTTCTATTCCTATTTGATAGTTTGAGTCATGGTCTTAGATATTAGCTATTTGTGAGAGGAAACTGGTTTGTAACAATACTGCAAATAGAAACCCCATTTCTACTGAACATCCTAGTTTTAAACAGAAGAAAAACTGTAATCCTGGGGTTGGTATGTAGGAGGTCTATCCTGCAGAATAAGTTGATACATTAGTACCTGATTTCATATCTTACATATTTATTTGAGCTGAACATTAGTTTGTAGTGTAACTATTAGTAAAAATAGAGAAACACAGCATACTGTTCATTAATAGTATTTTAAAAAAATTGTTTTTCAAATGTCACCAATAAAAGTTTTGGCAGGAAGCTTGTTGCGGCATTGATCTAACCTTTTTCCCCCCCATTTCAGTTGCAGTTTTTGTAGAATGGCTTTTTCTTTTTCCTCTTAAGAGTTCTATTCTTCAGGTAGATAATTTTTCAAATGTGAATTATCTTTTGTGTCTATATTGATAGCTCTTAAAGGAGTGAAAATCTAAAATAGTAAATTTCAATGTTAAGTGTCTGCTTTATGGGCATATATAAAAGTAGACACATTTCATTTGTTAATTTAGTTGTGTGTGTGTGTTAAAAGGAGCTAATGCTTATTCTGTTAATGTAAACTTTTGAAGATCTTAAGTGTATTGCTCTTTCATCTTAAACACTTTCGAGGATTTGCAGTGCGTCTAGCACCTAGATTACAGCCAGGAACATTGGTTAAGAACTGTTGGAAACAAAACTAAAAGCAAACTCAACATATGTGATGTTTATGGCCCTCAGATCCTTAGTATTGTGTGATTTTCCCCCGTTAACATGTCTTTCTAAAATTGTCTATTAAAGCAGAGGAAATACCTGCCAAAGGAAGTATGTATTGCATTAATCAGGGCATAACTAATATTCTCCTGTTCAGAATAATACTTATTTACGTGTGAAAGCAACATGGATGTGATTCCCAACACAGAATTTTCATGACCCTTTTATTGTATACAAATAAATACCATAACAGTTACTTGGTTAGACATCAAATCTGTGTGCATGACTATGTGCTTATCCACTTAAGACAATAGGTAAAAGGGGATCTGAGAAATTATGTAATAGGGAGTGGGAATAAAACTACTTAATTCCTGTGGGCAGGTTATATTTTAAGTTCAAATGCATTGCTTTAACCTTTGGTTACTTTTATTCTGTTAAACAGAATTGAAGAAAGAGTATTATACCAGAGTGTAGTAGGCTAGGGTGATTGTAAGAACTCTGTAATAGAATGTCATTGTGGATGTTACCTTTTTCAGATCCAAGCATATAAAAAGCCTGTATATTTTTTAAAAACACATCTTAACTCCACGCTTTACGATATTATAAAAGTTGAATGGTTCCTCTTGGTAAGGATATTTGCTTACAAGTGCTAGGAAATAACTCACTGATACCTGCGTTAACATACTTTGTTTTGCCTAGAGAGGGGCAATAAAAATGAACCAAAGGATATTTCCAGAAAGGATTAAGAAAGCTGTTTAAGAAGGCCATGACTCTTTAGGTGTGTATGTGTACCTTTCAGCATCCTAGGAATTTTTATACTAAAAGCAAAATGTTTTTTCCAGTTAGTCTTCTTCAAGGAATTACTATTGTTCCTTTTGTCACAGGTAAAATCAGTGTTGGGAATTATAATTTGAGAAAAATATTACCCAGTAACATTGAATGTAGATGGCTAAACGATTCTTACTCAGTGTGATGTATAATGATGCAACAGGGACCCTTGTAAATTGTCATACGCCAATAAAATGTCACAAGTAATAACTGCTGTTGTTTGTTTACCTGTGTCTATTTCACACATCTTATTTCTGTGGCCTATTTTAGAATATCAGCGCATCTGTTAGGAAGATTACTGGTGTGGTAAGGCTTGATAAATGCTTTATAAACTCCCTCAAACCTTTCTTTACTGTTTTTTTGTTTTGTCTTGTTTTTGTTTTTGTTTTTGTTTTTGTTTTTGTTTTTGTTTTTCCCTTGTCTCCCCTGGGAAAATGGGAAATTTTACAGTTGGTAAATCTAAGCCAAAATTATTTTGAAATAAAGGAATTCTGGATGTCCAGTTTAGTCCTCGTTTTCTTACGTTAATCTGGGACCTTATCACCCATAATATGGTGATTACTTCTCTTTCTAAAAACATAGTAGCTAGTAAATAAGTAAAAAGAATTGTCTTTTCATTCACTTTAAGTAAGATGTGGTATAATTCTTACCATGTGCCATCCTGTCAGTTTTAACAAAGCATTTTCACAGAAATTTGTGTACTAAGACAAACTGACACATTTTGACTCATACAAATGGCAAATTAGTCCTTAAAAATTCTGTGAGAGAAATAACTCTGTGTGTACATACATATGCATGTAAAGTGTTGTGTAAGATCATTGGTAGCTTAATTATACTGGATAATTGTAATGTTATATACAAATTTCTTATATAAAAGTATGCTGCATTATTAACATTTGTTTAACTTTTCTTATTTTTCTTTTTCTGGGTTTCAACTGGAATCCCATTGGTGGGGATGTACCTTAAGTTTCCTTGTGGAATAATAGACTTTCACATCCAGAAAGAGAAGTTCAGAGGCCTTTCTCAATTTACAGAGTTGAAGAGGAAAGGCAAATGGAGGAATAAACTTCATTGTCATTGGGATTAATTTGGCTAGACTCAATCTCTTGAGCCTTAAAATGAGAAAGTAATATCCATTACATGTTTAGAGTTCTCAAATAGTTGATACTATTATTAAATGTTTCAAATTTTATTGGGGTAGATACTAAAAATTAGTACACTGTCCTAATGAAGTTTAAATGAACAAGTTTTACATTTCTTAGGATTCAGGAATATATGGAATCTAGTTGTATTTAATTGACTTGAGAGCCACAGAGATTGTGTTGATTTATGAGCTGGACTCCTATTGTTTTAGAAACATGCAGTAATGATTAACTTGTGTCAATGATGGTAATGAGACCAAACTTGTACATTTAATTAAGGGTACCAGTTCTTTTTATGTTACTAGACTATACCTTGGCCTTTAAAAATGAATCTCACTGATTAAAGAGAACAGGCATTATTAGGATAGCATTCCACCACAACTAGAAACATTCAAATAATGTGTCTTAATTGTAATCTGTATATAGGAAAATTTTTCCTATGGATATTTTTGGTGTTTTACCACAGTGAACTGATTTGTAGCACTTATGAAGTGCAGAAGGTAATATTCTTGAAAATAGAAAAAGGTTGGGTGAGCAGGCTTTAATGCCTTTCCCCCAAGAATATACATCGAATTTTTCTTAATCTTTTGGGGTTGGCCAGCTTCCAGATTTCATTAATAATGAGCTCTGCCTTTAATAAAAGTACATGATCATAGCTACACTGTATGTTTAGGTGGTGTGAAATGATTTATAATCACAGCTTGAACTGTGTTTGCTTGGTACTGTCATAGTGATTACAAATTTCATGGAATGCGAAGAGCAACAATAAATAAAAAATACCACTCACCCTCCAGAATAGTGGATTATTTGCTACCTTGAGTCCTTCACTATGGAAAATAATTTTTCAGTCTCATTTGTACTAGAAGGGAAAACTAAACTTTCTGTTGAGTTCTCAGGATACTTGTAAGGTGGCCGTGAAAAAGAATGTTAAATGCACTTTGAATTATTTATTTATTTATTTATTTATTTATTTATTTATTTATTGAGATGGAGTCTTACCCAGACTAGAGTGCAGTGGCTCGAGCTCGGCTCACTGCAACCTCCGCCTCCCAGGTGCAA